TCCTACTGAGAACTATATAGCCCCATTATGAACGAACTTCTGTTTTTTTTTTTTTTTTTTGAGGCGGAGTTTCGCTCTTGTTGCCCAGGCTGGAGTGCAGTGGCACGATCTCGGCTCACTGCAACCTCCGCATCCCGGGTCCAAGCGATTCTCCTGCCTCGGCCTCCCGAGTAGCTGGGATTACAGGCGCCGCCTACTAATTTTTTTCTATTTTTAGTAGAGACGGGGTTTCACCATGTTGGCCAGGCTGGTCGAACTTTTTAGTAGTTTCTAGGTGCAATTTTTGTGCGTGTATTTGGGTTTTCACTAAAAATTTCAATTTCTTCTCCGAATTCAATTATTACGTTCTTTATTCCCATGACATTTGTCAGATCGTCTCATTAGAGTGGCTTAGTTTAACTGTCAAGTCTCTAGGGCATTCAATCGCAGAGAAGTGAGTAAAACGCCAGTCTCACAGCGTTTTTATTAACAGATGGCGGAAAACAAACGTCTTTGGAGTAAAACCGAAGAGAATGGGTTAAAGGGTCAATAAACAATTATTATCGTGCTTAAATTGGGGGGCTTCGCATCAGATCCAATGGGGGGCCGCTCGCCCGATCTGGAGGGGCTGGACACCCCCAACCGACCCCAGAGCGTCCCCCAGGGGCCACCTCAGAGGATGGGGTGGTTATCCCCCGGCTGGAAGGCTCCTACAGGCTGTCGAGGGGTCAAACCAGAGTGTCGCGGGTGTGCTTCTGAGGTTAGGGTGGAGGACTAATTGAGGAGGCTGGGAAGTCTAACTCGTGCAGCGGCCCTCGGTGCAGACAGCCGCGTAATTCGGGCATCAGCCTCTTTGGCAAGAAATAGTGAGGTCCCCTCTCCTCCCCACTCTTCTCAGCTGCTGCCTCCCTCCTACGGGTGAATTTTCTCTCCCGAGAAGGGCTGATTTCCTAGGCTTGCTTTCCTTCCCTCGGCAGCGCTCTGACGTGCACACCATGTGACAGGCCCCCTTCTGCTATAAGCCGAGGAAGGTCCGCCCTCTCCTGGACTCAGCCCTGGCCTCGCCGAGCTCTGTTCTTAGACTCTCACCCGTCCCGCACGTTCCTGGGCGCCTGGCGTTCTGATTCGCCCGCCCGGGCCCCGCCACCCCCTCCTCAGCTGACGGGGCAAAAGCTGCTCCGAGAGGAGAAGGTCAAGTCCTCCGCCCGGGCCGGGCGCGAGCGGAGCCCAGGGAGCGCAGCATCCGCGCGGCTACCGCGGCGGCGCAGGAGTTATAAAGTCGGCGCGCGAGACTCCGCCGCCACCCGGCAGCCCCGGCGCAGCTCCGGCAGCCGCAGTCGCAGCGCCCCCAGCGTGGCGCCCCCCGGCCGGGCCTGCCGCCCGGGACCCGGGCTGGGGCGCAGAGGGAGCCCGGAGCCCGGCGCCCCCATGCGCCGCCCCGCCGCCGCCGCGCCACAGCTATGACCCTGAGCACTGAGATGTCCGATGCCTCTGGCCTCGCCGAGGAAACAGACATCGACGTGGTGGGGGAGGGCGAGGACGAAGAAGACGAGGAAGAGGAGGACGACGACGAGGGCGGCGGTGGCGGGCCCCGGCTGGCTGTCCCCGCGCAGCGGCGGCGGCGGCGGCGCTCGTACGCCGGGGAGGACGAGCTGGAGGATCTGGAGGAGGAGGAGGACGACGATGACATCCTGCTGGCCCCGCCTGCTGGGGGCTCCCCGGCGCCCCCGGGCCCGGCCCCGGCGGCGGGGGCAGGAGCCGGTGGGGGCGGCGGCGGCGGCGGCGCGGGCGGCGGCGGGAGCGCGGGTAGCGGCGCCAAGAACCCGCTGGTGAAGCCGCCCTACTCGTATATCGCGCTCATCACTATGGCCATCCTGCAGAGCCCCAAGAAGCGGCTGACGCTGAGCGAGATCTGTGAGTTCATCAGCGGCCGCTTCCCCTACTACCGGGAGAAGTTCCCCGCCTGGCAGAACAGCATCCGCCACAACCTCTCGCTCAACGACTGCTTCGTCAAGATCCCCCGCGAGCCCGGCAACCCGGGCAAGGGCAACTACTGGACGCTGGACCCGGAGTCCGCCGACATGTTCGACAACGGCAGCTTCCTGCGCCGGAGGAAGCGCTTCAAGCGGCAGCCGCTGCTCCCACCCAACGCCGCGGCCGCCGAGTCTCTGCTGCTGCGCGGCGCGGGAGCCGCAGGGGGCGCGGGCGACCCGGCAGCCGCCGCCGCGCTCTTCCCGCCCGCGCCCCCGCCGCCCCCGCATGCCTACGGCTACGGCCCCTACGGCTGCGGCTACGGCCTGCAGCTGCCGCCTTACGCGCCGCCCTCGGCCCTCTTCGCCGCCGCAGCGGCCGCCGCCGCCGCCGCCGCCTTCCACCCGCACTCGCCCCCGCCGCCCCCGCCACCGCACGGCGCGGCCGCCGAGCTGGCCCGGACCGCCTTCGGCTACCGGCCGCACCCGCTCGGCGCCGCCCTACCCGGCCCCCTGCCGGCCTCCGCGGCCAAGGCGGGCGGCCCGGGCGCCTCAGCGCTGGCGCGCTCGCCCTTCTCCATCGAGAGCATCATCGGGGGCAGCTTGGGCCCGGCCGCCGCTGCCGCCGCCGCCGCGCAGGCCGCCGCCGCCGCTCAGGCCTCGCCCTCGCCCTCGCCGGTGGCGGCGCCGCCAGCTCCCGGATCCAGCGGAGGAGGCTGCGCGGCGCAGGCGGCCGTGGGCCCGGCGGCCGCGCTCACCCGATCCCTCGTGGCCGCCGCGGCCGCCGCCGCCTCCTCAGTCTCCTCGTCCGCCGCCTTGGGGACTCTGCACCAAGGGACTGCCCTGTCCAGTGTCGAGAACTTTACTGCTAGGATTTCCAATTGTTAATAACGCTATGTTAGCGCGCTCGAGGAAGAAGGTAGGAATCCCGGCTCCTTTTCTCGTCTTGGTGGTTCGGTGTTTTGTTCGCTCCTCCAGGCGCGGCCCCTCTCGACCTCGCGCGCCCATTTTCGCCGCTGCGAATTCTCGGACAAAACTGTCAACAGCCCGGGCGCGCCTTTTGGCTCTGCGGGTCCCTCTATTTATGCAAAGCCGACCTATGCTACAGCCCCCCAACCCCCGACCTGGGGTAGGGAGGAAGAGGGTGCCGGGGAAGGGAGTCCGCCCTGTCCAGGCACTAGAGGCTCCCTTGACGTTTGGCAGATGAAAAACAACTAAGCCTTTTTGAGGTGTAGAGATTCTCAGGTCCAGGCGTTAAAAAATAATGGTCAAAAGAATAATACAAAAATAGTAAAGGTCTTGAAGAATGCCAGCGAAGCAATTCTTTTTTATTTGAGGACACTTGTCTGGTGTACTTTTTCATGAAAAGGAAAAATGGTTAACATGTTTACACAAGAAAAAAAGTCAAAATTATCATTTATTTCAACCTGTGTTTTGTATCATAACAGACGTGTGGATTTTTTTGTACTTACTGCGTATTCTTTACAAGGAGTATTGTAAATTTTACTGGCAATTATTATTGTACTATTCTAAATGTAAGATTTTTACACTTTTTCAGAAATAAAAATGCTTAATTTTCAAAGAAAATTCACCAAAATGATTGGCTTCAGTTGTCCCCT